TAGATTCAGAAAGCAACAGAAAAGATTGACGGTGGTAAAAGAGACAGCCCTGCTTCCCTCTCCCTTTTCCCTTCCCAATGAGCCCTCACAGCCGTGACCCTCAGCCTCATCCCGCAGTGCAGCAGCTGCCGTCCTGTCCAGACCCACCTCCTGCCCCTCCCTGGGACTGTTACCTCATTCCCTCCCAGAGTCCAGGTGCCCCGCGGTGTGGTGCGGGAGCCTGGGGAGGCCCTTTGTTCTCTGTCAGGGTCTCCCTGGGAGGGACGCAGCCACCGCAGCTGGTTGGGGCCTGGCTTCACCGAGGACAGTCCTTTCCTTTCCCATTGTCGTTGGGTAATTATTGCTGGGCTGGGACATGAGGCAGGCAGAGGTGCGGGTCACCCTTAGGGCCCCCCTCTTCCTGCTGGGGCTCTGGGCGCTCCTGGCTCCAGTCCGGTGTTCTCAAGGCCGTCCCTTGTGGCACTACGCCTCCTCCGAGGTGGTGATTCCCAGGAAGGAGACGCACCACGGCAAAGGCCTTCAGTTTCCCGGCTGGCTGTCCCACAGCCTGCGTTTTGGGGGTCAAAGACACGTCATTCACATGCGGAGGAAACACCTTCTTTGGCCCAGACATCTGCTGGTGACAACTCAGGATGACCAAGGAGCCTTGCCGATGGATGGCCCCTACATTCCACCAGACTGCTACTACCTCGGCTACCTGGAGGAGGTGCCTCAGTCCATGGTCACCATCGACACGTGCTATGGGGGCCTCAGAGGCATCATGAAGCTGGACGACCTTGCCTACGAAATCAAACCCCTCCAGGATTCCCGCAGGTTTGAACATGTTGTTTCTCAGATAGTGGCTGAGCCCAATGCAACGGTGCCCACATTTAGAGATGGTGACAATGAGGAGACAGACCCCCTGTTCTCTGAAGCAAATAACAGCATGAATCCCAGGATATCTAATTCGCTGTATAGTTCTCATAGAGGCAATATAAAGGGCCACGTTCAATGTTCCAATTCATATTATCATATATATGGCAATATTACCACCTGTTCCAAAGAGGTGGTCCAGATGTTCAGTCTCATTGACAGCATTGTTCAAAATATTGATCTGTGGTACTATATTTATCTTTTGACCATATATAATAATCGTGACCCAGCCCCTGTGAATCAATATCGAATTCAGAGTGCAATGTTTACCTATTTTAAAACAACCTTTTTTGATACTTTTCATGTTCATTCATCCACACTACTTATTAAAGACGCACCACATGAATCCAACTATGAACCTGAAAGGTATAGCTTCTGTACACATTTAGGCCTATTACACATTGGTACTCTAGGCAGACATTATTTATTGGTAGCCATCATAATAACCCAGACACAGATGAGAAGTATTGGTCTGGAGTATGATGATAACTACTGCACATGTTAGAGAAGGGCCTCCTGCATTATGCAGAGATTTCCTGGGATGACAGATGCATTCAGTAACTGTTCTTATGGACATGCACGAAATTGTTTTATACGTCCAGGCCGGTGTGTTTTCAAAACACTTTCTCCTGTGTATAATGAAACCATGACAACGGTTCGCTGTGGAAACCTCATAGTGGAGGGGAGGGAGGAATGTGACTGTGGCTCCTTCAAGCAGTGTTATGCCAGTTATTGCTGCCAAAGTGACTGTCACTTAACACCGGGGAGCACCTGTCATATAGGAGAGTGCTGTACAAACTTCAGCTTCTCCCCACCAGGGACTCTCTGCAGACCTATCCAAAATATATGTGACCTTCCAGAGTACTGTCACGGGACCACCGTGACATGCCCAGCAAACTTTTATATGCAAGATGGAACCCTGTGCATGGAAGAAGGCTACTGTTATCATGGGAACTGCACTGACCGCAATGTGCTCTGCAAGGCGATGTTTGGTGTCAGTGCTGAGGATGCTCCTAAGGTCTGCTATGACATAAATCTTGAAAGCTACCGATTTGGACATTGTATTAGACAACAAACATATCTCAGCTACCAGGCTTGTACAGGAATAGATAAGTTTTGTGGAGGACTGCAGTGTACCAATGTGACCCATCTTCCCCAGCTGCAGGAACATGTTTCATTCCATCACTCAGTGAGAGGAGGGTTTCAGTGTTTTAGACTGGATGAACACCATGCAACAGACATGACTGATGTTGGGCGTGTGATAGATGGCACTCCTTGTGTTCATGGAAACTTCTGTAATAACACCCGGTGCAATGCAACTATCACTTCACTGGGCTACGACTGTCGCCTTGAGAAGTGCAGTCATAGAGGGGTCTGCAACAACAGAAGGAACTGCCATTGCCATATAGGCTGGGATCCTCCACTGTGCCTAAGAAGAGGTGCTGGTGGGAGTGTCGACAGCGGGCCACCTCCAAAAAGAACATGTTCTCTCAGACAAAGCCAACAATCAGAGATGTATCTGAGAGTGGTCTTTGGTCGTATTTACGCCTTCATAATTGCACTGCTCTTTGGGACAGCCACAAATGTGCAAACTTATCAGGACCACCACCGGTTAGGAAGAGACAGTTACTAACCCTGAATAAGACTAATTCAGCCTCCCGATCC